GCTGAAGGTCTGTGAGAGGGAGGCCCCTGAAGACTGTCTCCGCGGGGTTGGGAGTGATCAGAACCTGGGTGGAGAGAAAGGAACCCCCGGGACTACAAGTGAGGCTTAGGGGCCTCACTTCAAGAAGACCACAGGCCCGGCGATGACTCAGGAGTTTAGGCTGCAGCTTCAGGACGCAAATCAGCACACCTCTGCCCCCAAATCTGCTGGACTACGGGAGAGTCTATGGGACAGGCCCGGGGCAGGATCCTGCCCCACCTATACCACCCAATCTCTCAGACTTCGGATCCTCTGGGCCCCAGTTTTGCAGTATGCGTGTATGTGTGCGTGCGGCCACGCGCTCGCTAGGAGCGTGTGGTTCGAGACCCCAAATCTTCCCATACGCAGGCCCCCGGGAGTCTACAGGATGGCGGCTGAGGCGGGAGGACATTTTCAGCACCGGACGACGGACAGCACCCGCGCGGAGAAGAGGAGTGGGAGGCGGGTGGAGTCAGCATCCTGGGGCTTGCTTGGCAGCTCTGTCACTGATAGGTCCGGCCTCCCACCACCACCTCCGGGTCTGCCGGGGCTCCGTTCCAAGATTGGGTGAAGTGTAGGTGACGGGGGAGGAAAACAAGCCCAGAGAGGGAGAAACAGGCGCCCCGAAGGGCAGGGCTTGGTTGGAACTCGACCGCCCCGTTCCCTCCTGGAGTACGTCCCACCAAGGAAGCTTTGCTCCTGACTCCGGCTGCAGGTTACCTCTCGACTCCCTGGTGTAGTCGTGGCAGGGTGCGTCAAGTGCCTCACCGCGCAGGCGCGCAAATAATTCTCGCCCACCTTCTTTCTTAACTCTTCTATTGGCTGTTCCCACCGTGAACTGGCAAGCCCGTGATCCAATCCCAGGCACCGCAAGTCGCTCCGCCTGTCCCTCACCCGGATGTTGCCTTCTGCCGAATCCGCTCAGGCCAGAGCTCGTCAGTGGCCAATTGGGAGAGGGGAGGGGCGAGCCGGCGCCGCCGAAGAGCCAATGGCAGGCGCGGGGGATGACGCCACGGACATGGTGGCCGAGACCGGCGGGGTGGGGGACGTGTCGCGCGGCCGGGTGGCCTCGGTCGGTACCCTGGGCGCGGAGCAGCTGCCTCATTAGTATTCGTACCCACGAGGCGGCGCAGCGGGCCCTCGGGGACAGCGAGCGTCGCGGCCATGGCTTATCACTCGGGCTACGGAGCCCACGGTGCGTGGGGCGCGGGCGGGGCGCGGCGCGGCTGTCATCTACTCTGATACCTCCAAACCCACAGGCTCCAAGCACAGGGCCCGGGCAGCCCCGGATCCCCCTCCCCTCTTCGATGACACAAGCGGTGGTTATTCCAGCCAGCCCGGGGGATACCCAGCCACAGGAGCAGACGTGGCCTTCAGTGTCAACCACTTGCTTGGGGACCCAATGGCCAATGTGGCTATGGCCTATGGCAGCTCCATCGCATCCCATGGGAAGGACATGGTGCACAAGGAGGTGTGGCCTGCCCCCGGGGCACGGGTGGCAGAGCTTGCCCACAGCTTCCTCTCTCCCCTCCCAGCTGCACCGTTTTGTGTCTGTGAGCAAACTCAAGTATTTTTTTGCTGTGGACACAGCCTACGTGGCCAAGAAGCTAGGGCTGCTGGTCTTCCCCTACACACACCAGGTGAGCTTCCTACCAAGGGAGCTGGTGGGCCTGATGTGGCCGCTGCTGCCACTGCCACTGCCAGAACTGGGAAGTGCAGTACAGTCGTGATGCTCCTCTGCCCCCCCGGCAAGACCTCAACGCCCCTGACCTCTATATCCCCAGTGAGTCTCCAACCTGGGCTGGGGAACGTGGTCAAGCTGATGGCATCTCTCTGGCACTTGGCAGCGATGGCCTTCATTACTTACGTGCTCCTGGCTGGGATGGCACTGGGCATTCAGAAAAGGTCAGTGCCAAGCCCCTCCCTTACCCTCCCCTCCTGGCTCTGAGCCACCCCTGCTTTGGCGCAGGTTCTCCCCGGAGGTGCTGGGCCTGTGTGCAAGCACAGCGCTGGTGTGGGTGGTGATGGAGGTGCTGGCCCTGCTCCTGGGCCTCTACCTGGCCACCGTGCGCAGTGACCTGAGCACCTTTCACCTGCTGGCCTACAGTGGCTACAAATACGTGGGGTGAGCACTTGTGGGCCAGGGGGAGGTGGCCTGGTCACCAACCCTTTCCTCCTCCCACCCCCAGAATGATCCTCAGTGTGCTCACGGGGCTGCTGTTCGGCAGCGATGGCTACTACGTGGCGCTGGCCTGGACCTCATCGGCGCTCATGTACTTCATTGTGAGTCTGGTGCACCCCCCCATTCCCCTGCCCCTGGCCAGGCTTCAGTTCTCCTTTCTTCCAGGTGCGCTCTTTGCGGACAGCAGCCCTGGGCCCCGACAGCATGGGGGGCCCCGTCCCCCGGCAGCGTCTCCAGCTCTACCTGACTCTGGGAGCTGCAGCCTTCCAGCCCCTCATCATATACTGGCTGACTTTCCACCTGGTCCGGTGACCCCCTGGCCCCAGATGGCACTGAGTTTTTCATTCATTGAAGATTTGATTTCCTTGACTTTGTCTGACCCTTGTTCCTGGGGCCTGATG